CCTGGGGCTGTCTGTTAGCAGGTCCCTCAGCCGTTGGAACGTCCTTGGGCTTCTGAACTAGTGCCCATGTGTGCCTCGGCCTTTCCCAAGGGCCAGCTTCTTCCTGGTAGTGCTTTTGTGTACTTGTCTGGTTGGGACTTCGTGTTTCTTTCTTGGGATTGTTGTCTGGGACTGCAAGCAGGGTATGTTTTTATCTACTGTGAGGTTCCTGGGGCGGAGATGTGCAGTGGAGCGAGAACTTCCTGTGACCGTGACATTGTCTAGGTGGTGAGCAGGTGTGGGGGTGTGGAGAGAGGTGAGGGGCTGAGGTAGTGCTGAGTGGGGAAAAAGCACCTCCCACCACAAGCTGTTCTGTCCCGCTCCATCCTCTGCCCAGTAGCTCTCTCAGTTGCTTTGCCTACTCAGTCTCACTGTTTCATCTTCCCTGGGTCTCTTGGTCCCCTTCCTTTTGACTGTGTGTGATTTTCAGTGTGCCTCCATCCTTCTCCTGCTCCTCTTCTTCCTCCTCCCGACCACTCAACTTTGTCCTGGCCTCATTTTTGGCCTCTTCTGGCCAGTGATCAGACCCTCTGGCCCACTACGGCCAGAGCTGGCTGGGCCTGAGGGAGGCTTGCCCTGAGGACTCCTGAGTCCCCCTCCCACTCCACTCCGTTGGGAGCCCAGGGGAATCAGGGCCTGGGCGTCTGGACCCCCGGGTCCCTTAGAACGCCCTTCAGAGAGAGGAACTGAGAGGAGAAGGAGAAGAGAGTGGGCCCGCCTTCAGGGTCTGGGGCCTTCCAGGTTGGGTCGTAGGGGCGGGAGCGCACAGGCTGCGAGAGAGGAGCAAAGGTTGGTGGAGGGAGAAGAGCAGTCTGGGGCCTGGCTGGACAGGTGAGCCCTGAGACCTGAGCTCTGCTCCCTTCTCTGGGCTAACTCCCGCAGCTGGGGTGGGCCGAGCCTGTGGGAACCTGCTTCTTCCTCTGTGCCCTGGGGCTGCTCCCCTTTGCCTCTCCCACCAGGAACCGATCCCAGAAGTAGGAGGGGCGTCTTCCCCTCGTGGGCCCTGAGCGGGACTGCAGCCAGCCCCCTGGGGCGCCAGCTTTGGAGGTTCTCGTTTGGGGAAGCGGGGGTGGGCTGCGCGCCCCAGCCCTGGCTCCTCTCCCCGGAACAGGCCCCCGACAGCTGCTCTCGGGAGCCGCCTCCCGACACCCGAGCCCCGCCGGCGCCTCCCGCTCCCGGCTCCCGGCTCCTGGCTCCCTCCGCCTCCCCCGCCCCTCGCCCCGCCGCCGAAGAGGCCCCGCTCCCGGGTCGGACGCCTGGGTCTGCCGGGAAGAGCGATGAGAGGTAGGGAGAGCGGCGGCGGAACCCGCGGGCGGTCCAGCCTTGAGGCAAGTCCCCTCTCACTCAGTGCGGAGGAACTGAGCCCCGGGAGGAGGTGCTCCTGTGCAGCCCCACTGAGTCAGCTCATCTATCGCCTGCCCTCCACCTGGCCAGTCCCTGCGGGCATCTAACTGCTAAGCCTCCGCTCAGCCAACACCCAGTTGGTCAGTCTGGTCACAGTCCAGCAAAAAGAGGGACTGCCACTCTAACCCACCAGTGACACCACTCTTCCCGGCTGGATGGTCAATTAGCTCTGGCATGAGAGAATGTCACTGCCGGTGAGCGCCAGCTTCAGGGTCCCACCCCCCCAAACTTACGCACCACCCATTTTATCCCCTGCAGAGATGCTGCCCCCACCCCCTTAGGCCCGAGGGATCAGGAGCTATGGGACCAGAGGCCCTGTCATCTTTACTGCTGCTGCTCTTGGTGGCAAGTGGAGATGCTGACATGAAGGGACATTTTGATCCTGGTGAGGAGACTGAATCATGGGTCCCTGAGGGCCTTGACCTGTTACATGCCTGCTTTTTACTCAGCCAAGTGCCGCTATGCCCTGGGCATGCAGGACCGGACCATCCCAGACAGTGACATCTCTGCTTCCAGCTCCTGGTCAGATTCCACTGCCGCCCGCCACAGCAGGTACTTGGCACACCTGGCACACTTGTAGCTGCCAGATGTTCTCTGTGCCCCTCTTCACCCTCAGGTTGGAGAGCAGTGACGGGGATGGGGCCTGGTGCCCCGCAGGGTCGGTGTTTCCCAAGGAGGAGGAGTACTTGCAGGTGGATCTACAACGACTGCACCTGGTGGCTCTGGTGGGCACCCAGGGACGGCATGCCGGGGGCCTGGGCAAGGAGTTCTCCCGGAGCTACCGGCTGCGTTACTCCCGGGATGGTCGCCGCTGGATGGGCTGGAAGGACCGCTGGGGTCAGGAGGTGAGACTGGCAGGGGCAGCACCCAGAGGAGGATCCCACCCACCCCCTGTTTCCTGGCCCACAGGTGATCTCAGGCAATGAGGACCCTGAGGGAGTGGTGCTGAAGGACCTTGGGCCCCCCATGGTTGCCCGACTGGTTCGCTTCTACCCCCGGGCTGACCGGGTCATGAGCGTCTGTCTGCGGGTAGAGCTCTATGGCTGCCTCTGGAGGGGTGAGTGGCTCAGCTTCCTGGGAATCTGTTTCCCTCTGACCCCCATCCTCTCACCCTGCCCCAGATGGACTCCTGTCTTACACCGCCCCTGTGGGGCAGACAATGTATTTATCTGAGGCCGTGTACCTCAACGACTCCACCTATGACGGACATACCGTGGGCGGGTAAGAAAGGCCCCTGCAGGATATGGAGTTTGAACCTCCTCTTCCTTGGTCCCCTCTTCTCCAGACTGCAGTATGGGGGTCTGGGCCAGCTGGCAGATGGTGTGGTGGGGCTGGATGACTTTAGGAAGAGTCAGGAGCTGCGGGTCTGGCCNNNNNNNNNNNNNNNNNNNNNNNNNNNNNNNGGCCCTGCTTGTCCAAACCTGCTTCTCCTCCACAGTCTACTGACTCAGTGAATGGCAGCATCATCCACTTATTGTCCAAACCTGCTTCTCCTCCACAGTCTACTGACTCAGTGAATGGCAGCATCATCCACTTAGCTGCACAAGCCGCACAAGGTACCTCCACCTCCAGGGCTCAAACAACCCTCCTGCCTCAGCCTCTCAAGTAGCTGGGCCTACAGGCATGCACCCTCATGCCCAGCGATTTATTTATTTTTATTTTTATTTATTTATTTATTTTGAGATGGAGTTTCACTCTTGCCCAGGCTGGAGTGCAATGGTGTGGTCTTTATTTATTTATTTTGAGATGGAGTTTCACTCTTGCCCAGGCTGGAGTGCAATGGTGTGGTCTCAGCTCATTTATTTTGAGATGGAGTTTCACTCTTGCCCAGGCTGGAGTGCAATGGTGTGGTCTCAGCTCACTGCAATTGAGATGGAGTTTCACTCTTGCCCAGGCTGGAGTGCAATGGTGTGGTCTCAGCTCACTGCAACCTCTG